TAGCCAGCCATGTCTGGCTTTTGCCCGGTAATCGAGGTTGTGTTTCATTTCATCTGAACATCCTTTGTCATTGTGGAGAGGGTCTTTCATTTCACTGGGTGGTGCTTCCTCTTGCCACGGATCTTCCTGGCTTCCAGAGATTTCAGGGATGAAAAGGGACTGCAGTTTGGCTGGCTGCAGGCCCGGTTGTGGGTAGTGATTTAGTTGTGAGGACTGAGGTGGTTTGCATTTTGCAGGAGGCTCTTCGATCCACTGGCAGGAATCCCTCAGTGTGGGTTGGACCCCAGCACGGGTTCTCTCGTACTCCCAGGCAAGCCTTGATTTTTCTTTGCTTTCATGAGGGTCCACAGTGCTTCTCAGCAGCACTCCTGGACACCTTTTCCAGGCTTGCAATCGCCCCCAGACAGCTTCTGAGACACTCTCTCAACCTCATCTGCCCCCGTGGGATGCCAGTTCCAGGCGTGAGACCTCTGCTCCACCTTGGACTTGCCTTTGACATGGTTCTGCCTTTCCCAGAGAGCCGTGCTGAGAAACAGGAGCCCCTAGGAGGCCCACGATGAAGGGAGGCAGTGAGCTCAAGGGTCCTGCAATCTTCCACTGACACCATCCTCTGTAGTTTTAACTAGGATTCTATCTCCCAGAGACCCCTCAACAACTCACAAGACTGTATTCCCAGCCCCATGGGACCCAACTCCTGCACACAGCCTCTTTTGGCAACGGAATCAGAAGAGGAGTTTCCAGTACCCACCTCACAGTCTCTAATCGCCTCCTCCTCCAGCGGGACACGACCACGGAGATGGCCAGAAGAGGCCCTATGGTCGAGACTTTTAGGGTCCCTCAGTGTTTGTCGCATGCAGCCTTTATTCCGAGATCAGGCCGGCTCTGCCTGCTCCGTTTTCCTCTGCTTAGACAGGCTGACAGCCCTGACAACCTGTCGCCCGAGTGCGCCTCGCGAATGCGCATGCGCCAGTAGCGGGGCTCCAGGCGCGAGCCCTGAGCTGCGTCTCGCCTCACAGTGAACGCCACTGTTGCCTGGCGACGGGTCCCTGCGTCATGGCGGAGAAGGGGACCTCTGTGGACGTGCATCGCCGTTGGACTCTCGCCTGTCTTCTCTGAAGGATCCATGGGATAGTCCCGCGATCCTAGAAGTGTGCTGGGGCGACCCAGCCTGAAGAAACCTCAAGCGGAGCCCAAGGGATACAGCGCAAAATTCCTAAGGATCCGCAGGATGCTTCAGGCCTGCCTAGACGGTGTGGGTGTGAGTCTCCTTGAAACTTGCCCCCCTGTGATTTCTAGGTACAGCCTGCTTGTGTTCTCCGGGGCTGTTCCCCTCAACAGCACTACTGGACATGTTTTTCAGGCTTGAAATCGCCCTTAGACAGCCTCTGAGACACTTTCTCAACCTCACCTGCCCCGGTGGGATGCCAACTCCAGGTGTCAGACCTCTGCTCCACCTTGGACTAGCCTTTGTCGTGGTTCCTGCCTTTCCCAGACGACCGTGCTGAGAAGCAGGAGCCCCTGTGAGGCCCAGGATGAAGGAAGACAGTGAGCTTAAGGACACAGGAATCTTCCGCTAGCACCATCATCCAGAATTTTAACTAAAATTCCATCTCAAAGAGACCCCTCAAAAACTCACAAGACTGTATCTCCAGCCCAATGGGACCCGATTCCTACACACAGCCTTTTTCGGGAATGGAATCAGAAACGCAGTTTCCATGGCCCAACTCACAGTCTCAAAGCCTGTCCTCCTCCAGCGGGACAGGGCCACGGAGACAAACTAAGGAAGCCCTACGGTGAGCAACGTTGGGGGCCCGCAGTACTTGTTGCAGGCAGCCTATTTCCTGAGACCAGGCAGGCTCTGCCTGCACCATTTTCCTTGCTTAGGTAGGCTGAAAACCCTGACAGCCTGGTGACCGAAACTGCCTCATGCATGCACCAGTGGCGGGGCACCAGGAGCAAGTAGTGAGCGCGGGCTCGAGTCACAGTGAATGCCTTCGTTGCATCTCGACAAGTCTCTGACTCTTGGCAAAGAGGGGGTCCTCTGTGACGTGCGTCGAAGTTGGACTTCCGGTTGTCTTCTCTGGGGATCCATGGGATACTCCCACGATCCAGGATACAATAGAGGCAGACCATTCTGAGGAAATGTCAAGGTAAGGCCAAGGGATACATCGCGAAATCCCTAGTTCTTTATTATGATGATTTTTATTTTCACAGTAGCACTTAGCACCTGCCCGCCCTCCACCTTCTCCACCACCCAGCAGGAGCGGGGCGGCCTGGATCTGTTTTCTGCCCCTGACCAGGGGGCCGCGTCTTCGGCAAAGTCTTCGGGGTGAGAGGTCCGGCTCCTGGAGGACAGCGGGATGGGAGAGTCCCGTTCACACCCAGCCCCGCAGAGCCGGATAGAAACGCTGCCACTGCCGACTCCATGCTGCCGGGAAGTGCACTGTGGAGGCCACTTTCTGGAAAGAAGAAACCGTCTGAACACAAAGTTGCTCAAGCCATGTTCATCTATCTGCCAGGGAAACGGAGGCCCTGAGTGCCAGAGTCCAAGTCACCCTGCAAGAGAAAACTCTGGTGGAGCCCAGGGTGTCCAGCCCCTGTCCACCCAGCCGCCGTGGTCAAGGTTAATAAGGGCAAGGGGCCAAGCAGAACCGCCTACAAGGAACCGAGTGTCCACAAAGCAGGAAGCGAAGAACGTTTCTCCTACCTAGAGCGCAGCCGTTTTGCGGAAGGCACAGTCCGGGCTCCGGGAGCCAAGCAGGGATCCGGGCCTCGTTGCGGAGGGGACGCCCGGGCTGAGCTGAGCTCACTTGCTGGCGGCGGCAGCCCCTGCAGTCATGGGGTCACCGGCTTGTGGAGAGGGGCTGGCGCTGTTCCTTGGCCCCGCTCCCCGCCCGCAAAGGGCCGGGAGGTCGGGCTCCCGGCAGTGTCCAGGCTCTCGCCCGCCGGTGCCTGAGCCGTACCCACCGCGTCCCCTCCGCCCCAACAGCTGGTGCTGAGGGTCCGGCCCGGGGTCATCTGGCAGGGCCGTGCGGCTCCTGCGGGTGACCAGGAGCGCGGAGCCCCTTCCCACTCGGGCTCGGGTGGCCTCACCTTTCCTGGGGCTGCGTCCCCGCGGGACGCCAGGTTCCCGGTTTCTTCTAGGTCGCCCTGGTTCCTGGCAGCTCCTGGTGCCACGCGGTCCTCTACGGTCTCCTCTGACCTGAGAGGGACAGTGAGATGGGGCTGGCGGGGATGGGGGTCCCCGCGCTGTTGGAAAGCAGCGGGGCTGCTGCTGACCGGAGCCGCCTGGGTCTGTTCTGGAACCGTCGCCCTGGGGCCCCTCCGCCCCGCAAACGCTCGGGATGCGGTTTGGGAGTGTAGCTGGACACCGAGCACCATCCACGCTCAGCCCCACGGGGCTCCAGGAGTCCCGAGCCCAAGCCCCTGCACTTGCATTTTATTTAAAAAACCTGAGGGTTAAATTCGGGCAAGTCAGTTGCCTCAGTGTTTGTCGCCTGCTGCCTCTATGTCGGCTTCTTTTGCTGGCAGTCAGAGACCAAGCCCCCACGCCCTCCAGGACCCTCTATCTGGTGAGGCCACCTCTGCAATCATGAGCAGCACTGAGGTGCTTCCGACCAGGGGTCACTGCCCCAGCCGGTGAGAGGCCCTGCAGTGGGGACTGGAGATGTGCGACGCAGCCTCCCAGAGCCCGCATCCTCTTGCCCAAGGAGGCTGCACACCCTCACTCAGGGCTGTGAGGGGGAATGAGGGCAGCTCACAGGCTAAGGGGCCGCTGAAGACAGGTTTTGTGGACAGGTGATTTAGGAGCCTGGAGGAAGCAGGTTAGGGGTGTGTGTGTGTGTGTGTGTGTGTGTGTGTGTGAGAGAGAGAGAGAGGGAATTCTCCCATGCCAGGACATCTGCGTGTCTCAGTAGAGTAGGAGTGAACAGCAGCATCCCTGCAGAGGAGCAGCATGTGGACAGAGTCACAGGCTGGCTGGATCACAACAAATCCTTGTGGGTCAAGGAGAGCAGGTTCCGTGATCAGCTGCGGTCTGGGTTTTGTGTTTGCCTTTTCCTGCTGTTCCAATAAGCCAGGGCACTGGGGCCAGATTGCCCTCAGCCATGGCCAAGGGTTCCCTGACAAGCTGGGGAGGACGAACTCCCTTCCCAACACAGGGACATAGAAGATCAGAGCAGCCTGCCCAGTGGGGATCTGAGCTCAGAGAGTGGAAGCCACTGTCTCAGAGTCACAGAGCAGGTCAGTGGCAGGTCCCATGTCCCTGACCCCCAAGCTCTATTTCTCTGAGGAAATATTCCATCCAAGAGCATGAGAGTCCTCTGAGCATGGACTCCCTGGCAGGTGAGGTCATTTTACCTGTTATCTGTTTTCATCCTCATTGTGTGTGTGGTTTGTATCAGTGTCCCCATTGTAAGGCAGAAAACAGGCTCAGTGATGGGGCAAAGGCTGGTGCAAGGCTACAGAGCTCAGAAGTGGCTGAGGTGAGACAAGAACCAGCAGGCTTCCTTCACCGTTGCTCTGCTCCATCTGGAGGTTGGACAATTTGCCTGTGTGCCAACAGCCACAAGCCTTTGTTGGCTCAGGGTAGATATGAAAACCTGGAAACCATGAAGCTTTCAGCCCCACTCATTTCTGCAGGGGCAGATGGCTGTGCTTGGCCTGGGCTCCCCATTGCTCAAAATAGAGCCTCCTCTTTCTGCCAGTGGTCCCAGAAATGAGTCACAGGTGGGTGAGGTTGCAGCCAGGCCTGGGCAGGATGATGTCTTCTGGGCTAGGCTGAAAACTCAAGCCTTGCAGCTGGACAAGTTATGACTTTGGTTCTGCCTCAGTCACTCCGAGGCTGGACAACTCTGGCCATATCTCTCTGTAAGCTGTGGTTTCCTTATCTTTAAAATGGAGACAATGGCACCTCTCTCCCAGAGTAGCCACTGGGGCTTAATAAAGCCTCAGCATGAGAAGATGGTGTATTTGTATTTGTGAGTTTTCCTTGGTCTATGGTGACCTTCCTGTGGGTAAGAACCAAGTATCACTTGGCTCAGGACCCAGACAGGCACAGCACAGCCAGAACCAGAGGGGCCTAGGCCTGGGTATGATTGGAATCCAGGCATCTGGCCCAGTTTTTCTGGCTCTGTCTCCTTCCCCATCTTTTCCAAACTGGTCCAAGGATCAGATTTGCCATGTCACCCAGACATCGTTGTGGCCCTGTCTGAACAAGCAGCATCAGAATTTCTCTGGTGCCAGCTGGATGACTCAGAGAGAAAAACTGGTCACCAATTTCTGCTTCAAGTGGGTAGGGAAGAAAGCTACCACTTGCAGCTACTTATTATGTATCACCAGCCAGGCACTTTTCCTACTTAGTGGTCACCTCAGCTAAGTCATAAAGACACAGAAAAGAGTGCCTTGCCCCAGGTTCACAGCTGATAAGTGGGGTGTGGGAGAGGAGGTGCTGAAATCCACATTTATCTAAACCTTTCAGACCCATGTGCATTTCTCCATTTTTACCACATTGTCCCCTCCTTGGTGACAGCCTGGGCTGCTGCTCCTGCCTCTCACTGGCCTCTCTGCCTCCAAGCTGCCTGTGCCTTAGGAAGCTCCATGTTGCACTTTCAAACCAGCAGCCCAATCCATCCCTCACCTACTTGTGCCTTTCAATGACTCTCATTGTCCTCAGAAAATGACCCTGGCTCCTAGGTGTCCACACCTCTGTGGCCCTGAGCAGGCTGACAGAAATAAAACTGCATGCCTCCTTTCCTTCCAGTGAAAAGAAATCACTGGATATTGCAACAAAATTTAAACTTATCATTTGGGAGAAATCAGAGTATCCTCTTTCATAGACAAAAAAAACAGTATTCAACCCTAAAAGGAAAGAAAACAATTCTCTTGAATGCTGCCACACTTGGAAAAACAATGGAAAATAAACACTGGAACCAGCTAGACCTGCCAGAGTTGCTGAGGGAGGATTAAATGAGTTATTATGTAATTTGCTTAGCAACAGTGCTTGGCTCATAGTTAGTGCTCAGTAATATCAGCTATTCTTTTTTTTATTGTAAATAGAAGAGAAGCTAGGAATGAATCCATGACCTTGGATGGGCATCCTCTGTCTTCCCCAGGACAGGGGTTCAGTGTCATTTTCCAGGAACCTAATGAAGCAGCCTTGTTCTTCTGGGGTGATACCCGAGATTTGTTGCCTAATGGTCATAAAAAACTAGGATGTGGACACACAAGAGTGAGGTTAAGAGCAGAAGTTTAATAGGTGGAAGAAAGAGAAAAGCTCCCTGTGCTGCAGAGAGAGGGGTCCCAAATGGGCTGCAGGATCCACAGTGAAATGCATGGGATTTTATAGATGCCTGATGAGGGGGGCGGTGTTTGATTTACACAGGGCACGAAAGATTGGTTGGACCAGGTATGTCATTTGCATGGAGCATGAAAAATTGGTTAGAGGTATGTCATTTGCATGGATTACGGAAAATTTGCATAGGTGGCAAATTTGTGTCCACTCCCACCCTAATCTTGTATTATGTAAGTGGGTCTTAAGTGGGTCTTCTTCCTGAGCTGCATCATATTGCCCATTCCTTTACTCTACATGTAGTAACAACAACAACAACAAAAATGGAGCCTCTGTGTTGGACATGCCTGGCCCACAGGTAGCCCTTTTCTATTGGCACAGCTGCCGGCATTCACCCTTCCAAGCTTCCAGCTTGCTTATCTATGTTTGCAGCTCCATTTTTCAGGCTGATCTTTGTTAGTAAAGAAAAAAAAAAATTTGTCTTCCTTTTGCTAAAGGGAAGCTCTGCCAAGTACTCTTTTATGCTCACTGTCTGTCAAATATTTTTTTTCTACTTTCTGTATCATTAAGACTCATCATCACTCAGAGACAACCAAACACTGTGACATTTTGATATAACCCTTTCCAAAAGTGTATATTTTTCACAGTTTTGAGCACGCATTGCATACCATTTTTTCACTGAACACAATCTATCATGAACATCTTTCCATAACTTAAAAGAAGCTGCATGCCAGAACAGTCCATCATGTTCTGTTTTCTTTCAGAAATCTTTAGAGATGGATCATTTTCCTTACAAGAATAGATACCAGGTAAGAGAAGCAGCCTTTAAAGCAGCGAATAGCAGCTCATGCATGCTAATTATTTGCTTACTTCTCTGGCTCCCCTATTGATGGCATCTTGAGGGCCGGTATGAACATGTCATGCAGTCTCCAAGCAACCCACAGTAGGCCCACCATAAACAGATGTTGTGGCCAGCATGGGAGGTGCAATGGTGAGTTGCTCTGTTTCCTCCCTCCCGTCCCCCTCCCCACCCCTCCCCTCCCCCTCCCCTCCCCCTCCCCTCCCTTCCCCTTCCCTTCCCTTCCTCTCTCACAAAACAGTCACAGAGAGAGGACAGCAGCGTACATGGTGAGGTGCTGACGATTCTGGTCCACTGGATCCCACCATCCCTAGGACAGTAAATACCGTCCTAGTCACTACCCAGCAAGTTACCACCGCATCATTTCCTGCATGTTCCAAAATGAATAAAGGTAATTAAGCATAAGTGCAAATAAAAAGTCATGCTAATGTTTTTGTTTGTTTGTTTGTTTTCAGACGGAATCTTGCTCTGTCGCCCAGACTGGAGTGCAGTGGCGCAATCTCAGCTCACTTCAAGCTCTGCCTCCCAGTTTCACGCCATTCTCCTGCCTCAGCCTCCCGAGTAGCTGGGACTACAGGCGCCCGCCACCACACCCAGCTAATTTTTTGTATTTTTAGTAGAGACGGGGTTTCACTGTGCTGGCCAGCATGGTCTCGATCTCCTGAGCTCGTGATCCACCCGCCTCGGCCTCCCAAAGTGCTGGGATTACAGGCATGAGCCACCGTGCCCAGCCAAAAAGCTGATGTGTTTTAAGCAAAATAAGCATACGCATCAATAGTAAAATGCTTCTGGTAAAATAAAGGTTCATTTTGTTGATTTCTTTTTTTTTTTTTTTTTCTGAGACGGAGTCTTGCTCTGTCGCCCAGTCTGGAGTGCAGTGGCACGGTCTCTGCTCACTGCAAGCTCTGCCTCCTGGGTTCACGCCAGTCTCCCGTCTCAGTCTCCCGTCTCAGCCTCCCGAGTAGCTGGGACTACAGGCGCCTGCCACCACGCCCGGCTAATTTTTTGTATTTTTTAGTAGAGACAGGGTTTCACCGTGTTAGCCAGGATGGTCTCGATCTCCTGACCTCGTAATCCTCCCGCCTCGGCCTCCCAAAGTGCTGGTATTACAGGCGTGAGCCACCGCACCCGGCCTCATTTTGCTGATTTCTCTTGAGCTCAGGTAATATTTCACCAAAAGGCTGGCATATATTTTGGAAAATAAAGGCTCTCATCTTTGTTTACAGGCCAGAAAAACTGGGAAAATCACAGGCTCTTCCACTTACTGGATGTTTGACAAAATATTCTTCTTGGGCCAAAAACATTGGCATTACTGGTGAGCTTGTTAAAAATTTGGAAACTCAGACTTAAATATGTTTTTGTGTGTGTGTGTTTTTCAGGGACCACTGACATTTAGGGATGTGGCCATAGAATTCTCTCTGGAGGAGTGGCAATGCCTGGACACTTCACAGCAGAATTTGTATAGGAATGTGATGTTAGATAACTACAGAAACCTGGTCTTCCTGGGTGAGGATAATTTTAATACATAATTTAAAGGTAAGATTCATGTTACTCATTTTTAATAAAACAGGTATTGCTGTCTCTAAGCCAGACCTGATCACTTGTCTGGAGCAAGGAAAAGAGCCCTGCAATATGAAGAGACATGCGATGGTAGCCAAACCCCCAGGTAGGTGAGAGTGATAGCGAATATAACAGATGAGTGGGGTAATTGTTACTTTTATTTCTTTCAGTTGTGTGTTCTCATTTTGCCCAAGACCTTTGGCCAAAGCAGGGCTTAAAAGATTCTTTTCAAAAAGTGATACTGAGAAGATATGGAAAATATGGACATGAGAATTTACAATTAAGAAAAGGCTGTAAAAGTGCGGATGAGCATAAGGTGCACAAAAGAGGTTATAATGGACTTAACCAATGTTTGACAACTACCCAGAGCAAAATATTTCAATGTGATAAATATGTTAAAGTCCTTCATAAATTCTCAAATTCAAATATACATAAGAAAAGACAAACTGGAAAGAAACCTTTCAAATGTAAAGAATGTGGCAAATCATGTTGCATACTTTCACAACTAACTCAGCATAAGAAAACTGCTACTAGAGTGAATTTCTACAAATGTAAGACATGTGGAAAAGCCTTTAACCAGTTCTCAAATCTTACTAAACATAAGATAATTCATCCTGAAGTGAATCCCTACAAATGTGAAGAATGTGGCAAAGCCTTTAACCAGTCCTTAACTCTTACTAAACATAAAAAAATTCATACTGAAGAGAAACCTTACAAATGTGAAGATTGTGGCAAAGTCTTTAGTGTATTTTCAGTCCTTACTAAACATAAGATAATTCATACAGGAACAAAACCCTACAATTGTGAAGAATGTGGCAAAGGCTTTAGTATATTCTCAACCCTTACTAAACATAAGATAATTCATACTGGAGAGAAACCCTACAAATGCAATGAATGTGGTAAAGCCTTTAACTGGTCCTCAACTCTTACTAAACATAAGAGAATTCATACTGGAGAGAAACCCTACAAATGTGAAGAATGTGGCAAAGCTTTTAACCAGTCCTCAACCCTTACTAGACATAAGATAGTTCATACTGGAGAGAAACCCTACAAATGTGAAGAATGTGGTAAAGCCTTTAAACGGTCCACAACTCTTACTAAACATAAGAGAATTTATACTAAAGAGAAACCATACAAATGTGAAGAATGTGGAAAAGCCTTTAGTGTATTCTCAACCCTTACTAAACATAAGATAATTCATACTGGAGCAAAACCTTACAAATGTGAAGAATGTGGCAGTGCCTTTAGGGCATTCTCAACCCTTACTGAACATAAGAGAGTTCATACTGGAGAGAAACCTTACAAATGCAATGAATGTGGTAAAGCCTTTAACTGGTCCTCAACTCTTACTAAACATAAGAGAATTCATACTGGAGAGAAGCCCTACAAATGTGAAGAATGTGGCAAAGCTTTTAACCGGTCCTCAAACCTTACTCGACATAAGAAAATTCATACTGGAGAGAAACCATACAAACCTAAAAGATGTGACAGTGCTTTTGACAACACCCCAAACTTTTCTAGACATAAAAGAAATCATATGGGTGAGAAATCCTAGAAATGTGAAGAATGTGACAAAGCCTTTAAGCGGTTGTCACACTTGATTGTATATAAGATAATTCATACTGGAGAAAACTCCCAGAAGTGGAGTTTTCCTTATTGCACAGGAAAGCATTTATACTTGAGAAAAATTGTATAAAGAATGGAAAAGTCATTAATATCTGCTCATATCTTAACATCAGCGAGTTGGTATTTAATAAAAGCATTATCAATGAAATTACTGTCAAAAGATCTTTCAGACAATATAAGCCTGCAAAGTGCAGCAGAGTATTTATTTTGAAGAGAAACATTAAAAGTACAAAGAGGTTTGTAGTACCTTTGTTTGTATCATAGATCTTATTGTACACATTTTGTACCAGAGAAAAACCCTGAAGCAGTTGTTCAAACTTTGTTCAATACCAGGAAATTTATATTGGAGAAAAACCCTATGAGTGTAATGAATTTGGAAAAATATTTTTTTCAACAACAGCTTAGAAAACATGGGAGGAATTACACTAAAATATATTTTTGCAAATGCAGCAGTAAATATGAAAGAAATGATCCAAAGTTAGGTTTATATAAATATCAGAGAATTCACAATACAGATATCTAAGATACTGACACTTCAGACATTACACAAAATCAGAGTGCTGAGTACAGAAAGTTATCCAAAACAAAAGTTGGTAGATAACTAATAGTGAACAAGTTTTTGGCAGAGGTATATTTACATTCAGAGTACACTTTTCTTTGGAAAAAATTACAGGTTTTTTGAAAAGTGAATAATGTAATTCAACTCTCAAATTCATGGTTTTTTTTTTTTTGGTTTTGGTTTTGGGTTTTTTGTTTGTTTGTTTGTTTGTTTTTGAGACGGAGTTTCACTCTTGTTGCCCAGGCTGGAGTGCAATGGCGTGATCTCAGCTCACCGCAACCTCTGCCTCCCAGATTCAAGCAATTCTCCTGCCTCAGCCTCCCTAGTAGCTGGGATTACAGGCATGTGCCACACCTGGCTAATTTTTGTGGTTTTAGTAGAGACAGGGTTTCTCCATGTTGGTCAGTCTGGTCTCAAACTCCCAACCTCAGGTGATATGCCCGCCTCGGCCTCCCAAAATGTTGGGATTACAGGCATGAGCCACTGCACCCGGCGCATGTTTTTTCTTCATTCCTATTGTATTCACATGTGAAAGCATGTGATCAACTTGCTGCATCAAAGATATGAGATTTTTTTTTTTATTAGGTGGGCATTATTTATGACCTTTTCTGTGGAAGAGTAAGAACATTAAAATGAAAGATGCATGATGAAAATCTAAGTAGAGAGGCTCTTGTGGTTAACTGATAATATTGAGTGATGCATGAGGTAGGTGTTCAGAGTAATATTCTGCATTATAGTGAAAAATTTTTAATATTAAAATTCAATTATATCATTTTATGAATTGTGCTTTTCATAATGCAGTACATTTCAAAATTTTTAGATTATGTATGAACTTAGATTTTTAAACATGTTTTAACATGTTAAGACTTGTGCATTCAGTGAAGCGTTATTATGCCACAAACTAACCTACCTCACCTTACTCAATGGTGTAGGTAAAAGATGATAGCAATATATTATTTGGTTACATAGTGGACTAACATTTTTAGTAATCTCTTTTGCCAGTGGCTTTAAACTGCAGATAAGTTAAATATTCCCATAGGTTTTACATTTATATTTTTTCTTATTTAAATTTATTGTTCTTATTTTTCATGGGTACATAGTATGTTTTTATGCTGTATATGGCATGTTTTGATACAGGTATATAATATGTAATAATCACATCAGGGTAAATGAGGTATCCCTTACTAGCATTTATCCTTTGTATTTTATTTTAAAATGTACAACTAAATTGTTATGGACTACAGGGTTATTTTTATGGTCATAATAAAAATTACAAAAGTATGAATAAAATACATACATTTCTGAGTCCTGAATATTTTTAAAAATTTGTTATATATTTTTCTTC